TCACTTGAACCCAAGAGTTTGAGAGCAGCCTGAGCAACATAGCGAAACCCTGTCAAAACAAAACAAAACAAAACAAAACAAGACTGGGGCGTGGTGGCGCGCCCTGTGGTCCTAGCTCCTCGGAACGCTCAGGTTGGAAGGAACGCTCAGGTGGGAAGATCGCTTGAGCCGGGGAAGTCGAGGCTGCAGTGAGCCGTGATAGCGCCACTGCACTACAGCCTCGGCAACGGAGTGAAACCCTGTCTCAAAAAACAAACCCAAAACAAACAACAACAAACGCAGGCTAACTGAATACCGAGCCCATGTCCCCTTCCATGCCCACAATGCTGCCTTGCCTTTGTGCAGAATGTGGTTAGAACTGTTTACCTCGCAAGGTTACTGTGCAAGTGAAATGAAATAAACACATGACACAGTGGACATTCAATACTCAGAAACTACTAAGTAACTCGCTCAAGGTCAAGCTAGGATTTAAACCCAGGATTTGAATCTTTTGTTCCAGGGAGCGCGTAGGAGGTTAAGAAGCTTTTCTTGGCTTCCTTTTTTTTTTTTTTGAGACAGAGTTTCGCTCTTGCTGCCCAGGCTGGCGTGCAATCGCTCGGTCTCAGTTCACTGCAACCTCCGGCTCCCGGATCCAAGCGATTCTCCTGCCTCAGCCTCCTAAGTAGCTGGGATTACAGGCGCCCGCCACTAAGCCCGGCTAATATTTTGTATTTTTAGTAGAGACGGGGTTTCACCATGTTAGCCAGGCTGGTCTCGAACTCCTGACTTCAGGTGATCCGCCCACCAATTCTTAACGCTGAGTCAGTATGGGCTTTCCTTCAGCCCCATAAAGTGCACCTCAGAGGTCAGGGAACACATAACAAGGACATTCAAAAGGGGAGCGCGCGGAAGTGGCTTTAGGAAGCACTAAGTCTTGCCTGGTTTTTTTTCCTCCCTGCTTTTCTAAATCCAAACCCGGACTCCTCAACCCACAGCACCACCAATTTCCAGGGCGGAAATGACGTCGTATTCACGCGCCGGAAGTGCATTTGCAGAGTGAGACAAAGCGGAGAACGCTGGTGGGCCTGTTGTGGAGTACGCTTTGGACTGAGAAGCATCGAGGCTATAGGACGCAGCTGTTGCCATGACGGCCCAGGGGGGCCTGGTGGCTAACCGAGGCCGGCGCTTCAAGTGGGCCATTGAGCTAAGCGGGCCTGGAGGAGGCAGCAGGTGAGGCACCTGGGCAAGCTGTACATCACTGTTGCAGCTTTAGTTTCTTGGTTTGGTTTTTTAGGGGTCGAAGTGACCGGGGCAGTGGCCAGGGAGACTCGCTCTACCCAGTCGGTTACTTGGACAAGCAAGTGCCTGATACCAGCGTGCAAGAGACAGACCGGATCCTGGTGGAGAAGGTACAGAGGTATAGATGTTACCGTAGCCCATGGGCCAGTCTCAGAGGGTTAAAATTGTGTGTTTTGTTTTAGCGCTGCTGGGACATCGCCTTGGGTCCCCTCAAACAGATTCCCATGAATCTCTTCATCATGTACATGGCAGGCAATACTATCTCCATCTTCCCTACTATGATGGTGTGTATGATGGCCTGGCGACCCATTCAGGCACTTATGGCCATTTCAGCCAGTAAGTATTCTTGAAACAATAACCCTTCCATATTTTGGTTTGACAACTTCTGTTACCGCAACAGCTTTCAAGATGTTAGAAAGTTCAAGCCAGAAGTTTCTTCAGGGTTTGGTCTATCTCATTGGGAACCTGATGGGTTTGGCATTGGCTGTTTACAAGTGCCAGTCCATGGGACTGTTACCTACACATGCATCGGATTGGTTAGCCTTCATTGAGCCCCCTGAGGTAAGGCAAAAGAAAAGCTGAATTTTGGGTAGCTCACCTATTTATTCTTTCTTTCTTCTTTCAGAGAATGGAGTTCAGTGGTGGAGGACTGCTTTTGTGAACATGAGAAAGCAGCGCCTGGTCCCTATGTATTTGGGTCTTATTTACATCCTTCTTTAAGCCCAGTGGCTCCTCAGCATACTCTTAAACTAATCACTTATGTTAAAAAGAACCAAAAGACTCTTTTCTCCATGGTGGGGTGACAGGTCCTAGAAGGACAATGTGCATATTACGACAAACACAAAGAAACTATACCATAACCCAAGGCTGAAAATAATGTAGAAAACTTTATTTTTGTTTCCAGTACAGAGCAAAACAACAACAAAAAAACATAACTATGTAAACAAGAGAATAACTGCTGCTAAATCAAGAACTGTTGCAGCATCTCCTTTCAATAAATTAAATGGTTGAGAACAATGCATAAAAAAAGTTGCACAAGTTCCTTATTTTCCTTAATATTT